CCAGCCCTTCTCCAGGTAGAATGCAAATGTGAGGACTGCCTTCTCAGGGCCTCAGTTTCCCCACCTGAATTCCAAGGGCCCTTCTAGCTCCTACAGTCACCCAGGCTTTTCCTCCAAGCCCCAGTCAGCCTAGAGGACCAGGGCTACCTCTTCCTTGGATAGAGACCCACCATAGGGGAGGCAGGAGGTAGGAGTCAGGGAATATATAAGGAGCTAATAATCTGAGAGGAAGCCATAGCTGGAATTCTAAACTGTGAGTGTGTGTCCAGTTTGGGAAAGCATATCCAATCTAAAAATTTACATTGAAAAAATGGAAAGATATACCCATCATTTTGGAATACAAACTACAGAAAGTAGTTTGTACTACTCCTATAAAGAGGTGGAGCTCTCATCAAAGATGGTGTCTGCAGGCAGTCTGTGTATCGTGGCTCTTCTACTAGCTGGGTGACCCTGTGCCATTTCTTTCACCATCCTGGACCTCAGGTTCCCCATCTGTTCTATGGAGAGAATGTGCCCTGCCTACATATTTGGAGACTTGGATGTGTGTGGGGGCCAGTGGCAGTGTTTCTTAGGTGTGGTCCTGGGGCAGCCTGTATCACCCTGTACAGATTTCTGGGTCCCACCCTAGGCTTACAGGATCAGAATCTCTGGGAATAAAGCCTAGGAATCCAGGTGATTAATACACATGATTGAAGAAGCACTAATAGTATGTAATAAGCTCTTTATAAAAGATAAATTCTCTACATAAAGAAAAATCATAGGCCAGGCGCGGTGGCTCACACTTGTAATCCCAGCACTTTGGGAGGCAGAGGCGGGCGGATCACGAGGTCAGGAGATCGAGACCATCCTGGCTGATGTGGTGAAACCCCGTCTCTACTAAAAATACAAAAAATTAACCGGGCGTGGTAGCAGGCGCCTGTAGTCCCAGCTACTCGGGAGGCTGAGGTAGGAGAATGGCATGAACCCGGGAGGTGGAGGTTGCAGCAGTGAGCTGAGATCATGCCACTGCACTCCAGCCTGGGCGACAGATCAAGACTCCGTCTCAGAAAAAAGAAAATCATAGCTGCCTTTTAATATAAATATCATGTTCCCTTCCTCAGTTAAGGACATACACCCCAGTTGAAAAATCACTCTGCCTTTCCAGATGCAGAATCTAATCTTTCCAATAAGATTCTGTTAACTGTTACTTTCTGTAGTTTGTATTCCAAAACAATAGGTATATCTTTCCATTTTTTCAATACAAATTTTTAGATTGGATATACCTTTCCAAACTGGACACACACTCACACAGTTTAGAATTCCAGCTATGGCTTCCTCTCAGATTATTAGCCCCTTTCTGGCAGGGAACAATTCTTCCCAAGAAGGCCTGGAAGACAAAACCCTGGGCAGAGGCTGGTGGGGCCCACTCCTCATCAGAATCATTGAATCATGACTGACCCCTAGTGGCGGCTTCTCTGTTTAACTGTCAGCCCATGGGCTGGGATGTGACCCCTGACCGTGCTGCAGAAGCTTCCACCCATCCTGGGCCACCCCTGCCACCTGGGGGTGAAAGGCCTGTTCCTTGTCCTTTGAGCCCAGCAGGCCTCACAGACATTCAGTAGATTGGAAAGTCTAAGCATGTGCTGGGCTGGGCTGGGCTCCGTCGCCCCTTTTTGGGGGGCAAGTGGGGTGCATTCCAGTCCCCAGTATCCCTGCTGTTTATTCCCACCCTTCAGTGCACCACCCCCCCGGCCCCCCGGCCATACACTCACAAGTACAAACACAGGCGCAGTCATGGGCACACACTGCCCGGGACAGCACCATTTCCAGGCTCTGTGGGGCAGTCTCCTTACAGGGAAGCTAATGAGGCACTGAAGAAGGCTCAGGGGTCAGGGAAGACCTCTGTCGGAAAGAGGCTCCTATACCTGGTTCCTCCTCTGACTTGCTGGGGGCACTTGAGAAAGTTTCTTCCCTCTTTGGTCTCAGTTTCCCCAGCTGAGAAATAGGGGGTTGGGCTAAATGGTCTAAAGTTCTGGGAACCTCTAACTCAAGCCCACAGCTGGTGGTCAAGATGGGGGAGTCCCTCCGGGTCAGCTGAATGCCTGAGAGGCAGGACAGGCCCAAAGGTGAGCCACCCGGGCACATCAGGTGGGCTCGGAGCTGGAGCATGAGCCCCACAGCCTGCAGAGCAGCCCTGCGCTTGGGAGCCCTGTCAGACCAGCCTAGTGGGACTTCAGAGATGTGGGATCCAGCCTCCCCTAGTATTGCAGGGCTGGGGGATGGGAGCTGCAGATTCTGACCCCAGAGCTGCCTCAGACATGCCAGATGGGCTTGGGCAAGACACACCCCTCTCTATGAAATAAGTCAGTCCAAACAAACATGCTAAAGAAGGGCTGTGGGAGGGACCCAGCTCTAGCCTGGGGCTACAGACTGGCTTCCAGGGTACTCAAGCAGCTGGCCTCTGGGAAAGGGGTCCTGGATATAAGAAGCAGGGCTCAGAATCTAGGCCAAGCATCCATAGGACCCCCCTCTGGAGAGCCCAGGGCAGCCTGGGGGAGGGGCAGCAGGCAGCAGGTGCACTAGGAGCATCTTTCACAAGGCACTAAATATTGCATCTGTTCCAGATAGGCAGCGAGTTGGAAAGTGGATGAAGTCGGCAGGGTGGCGGCTGCTCCCCACAACCAGGAGTCCAGCCCAGCACCCACCCCTAAGTCCACCTCAGGCCTGCCTAATTGGGTTGGTCTGTGCTCTGGGCCTTCTGGCCCTACCCACAGAGGAAGGGGTTTGGTGCAACTAGGTGAACTGGCCCTTGCAGGAAGATGTAATCGACTCCTGAGCCTGGCGAGCCAGGCAGCCCCTCACCAGCATGCCCGCCCCCACCTCTCCGGCCCCTCTTATTCCCTGATCCTCCCACCTGCTTCCCTGCCCCGGCACTGTTTCTTCTGCTCATTCTCATCTCTTTTCCTCCTCCCAGGCTTGCCTCCTCAGATGTCCTTGAGTCTCCTCTGAGTCTCCCTTTTTCCAAGCTGCCCCCTCTATGCTTTACACATTCTCCCTGAAGACACTAGAGTACACAAGCCCAAGTCCCTGAACCTCACCTTTACTCCCAGACAGGTGAGGGAGATGACATAAAGACCCAAATGCCAGGCCCAGCAGGTCTGACTGTGTGTTTTCTCAGGGAACTGCCGCGTGGCCAATGCGGAGGAAAAGCTGATGGACGACCTTCTGAACAAAACCCGTTACAATAACCTGATCCGCCCAGCCACCAGCTCCTCACAGCTCATCTCCATCAAGCTGCAGCTCTCCCTGGCCCAGCTTATCAGCGTGGTAGGTGCAGAGGGCAGCTGTGGCTCAGGCTCTGGTGAACTGATAGCCCCGTTTCCCTCCCCAGAATGAGCGAGAGCAGATCATGACCACCAATGTCTGGCTGAAACAGGTAAGTGCCCTGAAGGGCCCTGAGCCCCAGAGTGCAAGTGACAGGGCCTTGCCTGTCTGTCCAGGAATGGACTGATTACCGCCTGACCTGGAACAGCTCCCGCTACGAGGGTGTGAACATCCTGAGGATCCCTGCAAAGCGCATCTGGTTGCCTGACATCGTGCTTTACAACAAGTGAGTGGCAGGGTTGGTGGAGGCCTGGTGACCACGATGTTCTCCATGCCCTGACCCTGCCCAGCGCCGACGGGACCTATGAGGTGTCTGTCTACACCAACTTGATAGTCCGGTCCAACGGCAGCGTCCTGTGGCTGCCCCCTGCCATCTACAAGAGCGCCTGCAAGATTGAGGTGAAGTACTTTCCCTTCGACCAGCAGAACTGCACCCTCAAGTTCCGCTCCTGGACCTATGACCACACGGAGATAGACATGGTCCTCATGACGCCCACAGCCAGCATGGATGACTTTACTCCCAGTGGTGAGTGGGACATAGTGGCCCTCCCAGGGAGAAGGACAGTGAACCCACAAGACCCCAGCTACGTGGACGTGACTTACGACTTCATCATCAAGCGCAAGCCTCTGTTCTACACCATCAACCTCATCATCCCCTGCGTGCTCACCACCTTGCTGGCCATCCTCGTCTTCTACCTGCCATCCGACTGCGGCGAGAAGATGACACTGTGCATCTCAGTGCTGCTGGCACTGACATTCTTCCTGCTGCTCATCTCCAAGATCGTGCCACCCACCTCCCTCGATGTGCCTCTCATCGGCAAGTACCTCATGTTCACCATGGTGCTGGTCACCTTCTCCATCGTCACCAGCGTCTGTGTGCTCAATGTGCACCACCGCTCGCCCAGCACCCACACCATGGCACCCTGGGTCAAGCGCTGCTTCCTGCACAAGCTGCCTACCTTCCTCTTCATGAAGCGCCCTGGCCCCGACAGCAGCCCGGCCAGAGCCTTCCCGCCCAGCAAGTCATGCGTGACCAAGCCCGAGGCCACCGCCACCTCCACCAGCCCCTCCAACTTCTATGGGAACTCCATGTACTTTGTGAACCCCGCCTCTGCAGCTTCCAAGTCTCCAGCCGGCTCTACCCCGGTGGCTATCCCCAGGGATTTCTGGCTGCGGTCCTCTGGGAGGTTCCGACAGGATGTGCAGGAGGCATTAGAAGGTGTCAGCTTCATCGCCCAGCACATGAAGAATGACGATGAAGACCAGAGTGTAAGTTGCTAACCAGCCCCTGCCCACCTGCCCACCTGTGACCAACTCCTCTGTCTGCCTGCAGGTCGTTGAGGACTGGAAGTACGTGGCTATGGTGGTGGACCGGCTGTTCCTGTGGGTGTTCATGTTTGTGTGCGTCCTGGGCACTGTGGGGCTCTTCCTACCGCCCCTCTTCCAGACCCATGCAGCTTCTGAGGGGCCCTACGCTGCCCAGCGTGACTGAGGGCCCCCTGGGTTGTGGGGTGAGAGGATGTGAGTGGCCGGGTGGGCACTTTGCTGCTTCTTTCTGGGTTGTGGCTGATGAGGCCCTAAGTAAATATGTGAGCATTGGCCATCAACCCCATCAAACCAGCCACAGCCGTGGAACAGGCAAGGATGGGGGCCTGGGCTGTCCTCTCTGAATGCCTTGGAGGGATCCCAGGAAGCCCCAGTAGGAGGGAGCTTCAGACAGTTCAATTCTGGCCTGTCTTCCTTCCCTGCACCGGGCAATGGGGATAAAGATGACTTCGTAGCAGCACCTACTATGCTTCAGGCATGGTGCCGGCCTGCCTCTCCATCACCATCTCTCTCCACTTCCCCTTGTCCAGTTCCTCACACACTTCTAGATTCTTCCCAGCTCAGAGGCTTGGCATTTGCCATATCATCATCTTTTTTTTTTTCTTTTAAACGGAGTCTTGCTATATCGCCCAGGCTCAAGTGATTCTCCTGCCTCAACCTCCCAAGTAGCTGGGATTACAGAAAGCCGCCACCGTGCCCAGCTAATTTTTGTATTTTTGTTGGCCAGGCTGATTTCGAACTCCTGACCTCAAATGACCCACCTGCCTCGGCCTCCCAAAGTGCTAGGATTACAAGTGTGAGCCACTATGCCTGGCCTTCCCTATCTTCTACCTGAACCTTCTTCCTCTTCCCCCAGGGCTTCCCAAGCTCTTTCCACAGCCACATCAGTCAGGGCATGGCTCCAATCCATTCTTTGCTCCAATGTCACCTCCTCTGAGAGGCCTTCCCTAACCACCCAATCATTCTAAAGCAGCCTCCCTACAGTCACGTTACCCTGCCTCCTTCCTCGAGCACTCCTGTGTACCTGTCGCTCTTATCTGGTGGCATGTATGTCATCCACAGCTCACCCACTAGAGTGTGAGCTCCATGAGAACAGGGACCTGCTCCTTCACATTCGTGGTAGTATCCCCAGGGCCTAGGACAGAGCTTGGCACACAGTAGGTGCTCAATAAATGTTTGTTGAATGAATGAATGGCTCCTACCCCTCCTTCAAGTCCAGA